CTGGGCAACATGGCAACACCCCATCTCTACTAAAAATACAAAAATTAACTGGGTGTGGTGGTGCGCGCCTGTAATCCCAGCTACTCAGGAGGCTAAAGCGAGAGGATTGCTTGAACCCAGGAGACAGAGGCTGGAGTGAGCTGAGATCGCACCACTGCACTCCAGTCTTGATGACAGAGTGAGACCCTGTCTCAAAAAATAAGTAAAATAAAATGATAATAATATTCTGCATTACAGAGTTGCTGTGAGAATGGAGTAATACGAGGAAAGCACGTAGCAAGTGCCTAACACATGGAGCGCGCTCGCTGAACGTTAATCACAAGTGTGATTGATCACAAGTTAATCCTAAGTGGTAAGAATGAGTCCCGCGTTAATCAGGGTTCTGGTGTGAAAATTGCTGAGTTCTTTTATGCTCTTCCCCTCTTGCAGACGCCAGAGGGCGACATAGACGGCGGGACTCCAGCCGCCAAGCACGCCCGCCGCAGCCCCACAATCGGCCACGCGGTGGCGCTAAGCCACACAATGCTTGGTTTGCCGCAGGCTTTGGGGAGCAGAGGGCTGACCGGGGGAGAGCGGAGACCGGGTAAGGGGGGCCTTGGGAGCCAGGGAGCCCTGAACCAGAGGGTCAAGGACCCCTGGACGGAGTATTCCCCGGGCTCCCGGGACACAACAAGATCAGCTGGGAATGAATGGGTCCTGGGCTTTTGGGAATCTGAGTGGGGCATCCCTTCCTCCGGGCGCCGGGCTGCACCCCCTTACCCTGGGCAGCCGCGGGGCCGTGACGCCTGGCGGAGGGGGCGCGCATCTCGGCGCGCGCCGGTCTTCGCAGTGGCTCATTCATCGCCGCCGAGGCACGCCGTTGCCATGGGGACGTGATGCAGGCGCGGGGAGCGGGAGGGAGAGGGAGGCCCCGGGTGACGTCCGCGCTCTTCTCGCAGCTAGTCTCCCGCGGCCTCCCAATTCTTGCCTAATTTGGAAGAGAGCCGCAGCCCTTCTGCTGATGCGCGCGCGCTGGCGCCTTTTTAAGGCAACTGGCGGAGTGGCGGCTCCACCAGAGCCTGGGAGCTGCCCCCGCCCCCGAGCCGCGAGCCCCGCGCCGGGCCGGGGAGTCCCCGGCGCCACACGCCCCCACCACCCCCATCTTAGCGCCCCCCACCCTCTATGGAGACATTTCAACCAGGGAGAAGGGAAGTCCTGCCCTTGCCCCTCGCCCCCGCCCTGCTCCTCCAACAGGGGAGACTTCTGTCCAAACCTTGGAAAGAAACGAGATGCCAGGCCTAGCGCCTTCGGGGATCCTCTCTGGACAAGGCCACAGGGTGAAAACACCAGGTGAGGACTTCACTACCCTTGGGGCCACCATGTGTCATGGCACCAGCTGCCTCTCCTTCCCCAGCACAGTCTGGACCTGGGCGGACTTTTTGGAAAAGCTTCTGGATGCCACGGACTCCACGACCAACCAACTAGGTTGCTGCTGCTTGCAAACATCGCCTCCATTGAAGGATTCCTGCAGCCACCAGCTCTGGAACTTTCTGGAACCAAACATTTCCCCAGACTGCCTACAAGGACCAATTGGCCTCTGGATGTAGGTGTGGCCTGCAGGGGTCCGGCAGGGCTCGGTCCTATTGACCTCTGCTCTCTCCCTGCAGCACTTCCTGGAGGCGTTTGACCGGGACCTGGGAGGGCAGCTGAGAAGTGCCTGACCATTCTCAAGGAGCTGCGTGGATTCCAGACATCTCTGGGCTGGTCTCTGGACCGGGATGGGGGACCCAGAGGTGGAGCCGAACACACAAGCAGCACTTGAGGGCTCCGAGGGTGGCAAGGAGAGAAGTTCCTGCTCTGGTACAGCCCTGGGACCTTGAAAGGTGCTTCAACAGAGCGTCCACTCCCAGCGCCTAGCTCTGGGACCTTGAATGGTGCTTTAACAGAGCGTCTGCTCCCAGCGCCAAGCCCTCAGTGCAGAGGGGGAGACTCAGGCGGCCCTCAGACACAATTCGCCAAGGTCGCACAGCAAGTCAGGGTGCCGCTAAGACTAGGACCTACAGCTCTGCCTCCTGGCCCAGGCTCCTCAGCACCTGGGCCCCAGAGGACAGCCTGTGGGAGGCCCACATGGCCACTGCACCATGAACCAAGGACCTGGTCCGGGTCCACCTCCACCAAGTGCTGGCCGTGTGTCACTGGGGTCACTCCACTCTCTGCATTAGGTCTCAGTCATCCAAGACCATCTTTCAAGGGCCGTCACTCCAATTATGAGTCTGGGATTTTCTGAAATTGAGCATTTTGGCCAGGCTGTGGGGTCCCTCTATGACTGCCTGTAAGACACTGCCAAGGGGACTTTCTTCCTTTCACCAGACTGAAGCTAAGAAGTGCTGGAGACAGCAGTTGCTTTAGCCACAGGCTGTGTAGACCACCTGAGGATGACCTGGGGGTCTGTTTTGTGCACCTTGGAACCCATCGGATCCCTCCAATGGTGAGTCCCCTGGTGTACCCAGCACCAAGCTGCGGCTCTAAAACGAGCCCCCCACGCCTGGCAGGAGCTATATAAGGCGGCGTGAGGCAGGCGAGGGGGGCAGCGCAGCCGAGCGGAGCCCAGGAGAGCAGAGAGCGAGCCTGAGCGAGAGACGGGGAAGCACGGAGGAGGAAGCCGCCGGTGCGTCGGGACGGGAGCGCAGGTGCTCGGGCACCCGAGCTGGAGCTCCGCAGCCGCCGGTCATGTACCGCTCCACCAAGGGCGCCTCCAAGGCGCGCCGGGACCAGATCAACGCCGAGATCCGGAACCTCAAGGAGCTGCTGCCGCTGGCCGAAGCGGACAAGGTCCGGCTGTCCTACCTGCACATCATGAGCCTCGCCTGCATCTACACTCGCAAGGGCGTCTTCTTCGCTGGTGGTGAGCATGCTGGGGCTACCGCAGATCCGAGCCTCCTGACGCACTACGTCTTCTCGCCCTACAGGCACTCCTCTGGCGGGCCCCACGGGGCTTCTCTCAGCTCAAGAGCTTGAGGACATCGTAGCGGCACTACCCGGCTTTCTGCTTGTGTTCACAGCCGAGGGGAAATTGCTCTACCTGTCTGAGAGTGTGAGCGAGCATCTGGGCCACTCCATGGTGAGTGCTAAGGGTCCTTTCAGCTGAGGCTGCTAATGGTCATCTCTTCTTTTCCTCCCTCCAGGTGGACCTGGTTGCCCAGGGTGACAGCATCTACGACATCATTGACCCAGCTGACCACCTCACTGTGCGCCAGCAACTCACCCTGCCCTCTGCCCTGGACACTGGTAAGGACTCCCTTCTCCCTTCCTCGGTCCAACCTCTTATCTGTTTTTCTCTTCATCTATCTAGATCGCCTCTTCCGCTGCCGCTTCAACACCTCCAAGTCCCTCAGGCGCCAGAGTGCAGGCAACAAACTCGTGCTTATTCGAGGCCGATTCCATGCTCACCCACCTGGAGCCTACTGGGCAGGAAATCCCGTGTTCACAGCTTTCTGTGCCCCTCTGGAGCCGAGACCCCGCCCAGGTCCTGGCCCTGGCCCTGGCCCTGCCTCGCTCTTCCTGGCCATGTTCCAGAGCCGCCATGCTAAAGACCTGGCTCTACTGGACATCTCCGAGAGGTAAGCCTGGAGTGTTCAGATTCCAAGAGAAAGAAAGCTGACCTCACCCTTTCCACCTTCCCAGTGTCCTAATCTACCTGGGCTTTGAGCGCAGTGAACTGCTTTGTAAATCATGGTATGGACTGCTGCACCCCGAGGACCTGGCCCACGCTTCTGCTCAACACTACCGCCTGTGTGAGTGTCCAGAGAGGCTGGGGACAAGATAGACATCCTAACTCTGCATCTTCTTTCTCCCCAGTGGCTGAGAGTGGAGATATTCAGGCAGAGATGGTGGTGAGGCTACAGGCCAAGACTGGAGGCTGGGCATGGATTTACTGCCTGTTATACTCAGAAGGTCCAGAGGGACCCATTACTGCCAATAACTACCCAATCAGGTAAGCCACAAGCCAGGGGACTAGGGGGCAGCCCCTTACCAGCTGCCTCTTCTCTCCTCTCCAGTGACATGGAAGCCTGGAGCCTCCGCCAGCAGTTGAACTCTGAAGACACCCAGGCAGCTTATGTCCTGGGCACTCCGACCATGCTGCCCTCATTCCCTGAAAACATTCTTTCCCAGGAAGAGTGCTCCAGCACTAACCCACTCTTCACCGCAGCACTGGGGGCTCCCAGAAGCACCAGCTTCCCCAGTGCTCCTGAACTGAGTGTTGTCTCTGCATCAGAAGAGCTTCCCCGACCCTCCAAAGAACTGGACTTCAGTTACCTGACATTCCCTTCTGGGCCTGAGCCTTCTCTCCAAGCAGAACTAAGCAAGGATCTTGTGTGCACTCCACCTTACACGCCCCATCAGCCAGGAGGCTGTGCCTTCCTCTTCAGCCTCCATGAGCCCTTCCAGACCCATTTGCCCACCCCATCCAGCACTCTTCAAGAACAGCTGACTCCAAGCACTGCGACCTTCTCTGATCAGTTGACGCCCAGCAGTGCAACCTTCCCAGATCCACTAACTAGCCCACTGCAAGGCCAGTTGACTGAAACCTCGGTCAGAAGCTATGAAGACCAGTTGACTCCCTGCACCTCCACCTTCCCAGACCAGCTGCTTCCCAGCACAGCCACCTTCCCAGAGCCTCTGGGCAGCCCTGCCCATGAACAGCTGACTCCTCCCAGCACAGCATTCCAAGCACACCTGGACAGCCCCAGCCAAACCTTCCCAGAGCAACTGAGCCCCAACCCTACCAAGACTTACTTTGCCCAGGAGGGATGCAGTTTTCTCTATGAGAAGTTGCCCCCAAGTCCTAGCAGCCCTGGTAATGGGGACTGCACGCTCTTGGCCCTAGCCCAGCTCCGGGGCCCCCTCTCTGTGGATGTCCCCCTGGTGCCCGAAGGCCTGCTCACACCTGAGGCCTCTCCAGTCAAGCAGAGTTTCTTCCACTACTCTGAAAAGGAGCAGAATGAGATAGACCGTCTCATCCAGCAGATTAGCCAATTGGCTCAGGGCATGGACAGACCCTTCTCAGCTGAGGCTGGCACTGGCGGACTAGAGCCACTTGGAGGACTGGAGCCCCTGGACTCCAACCTGTCCCTGTCAGGGGCAGGCCCCCCTGTGCTCAGCCTGGACCTGAAACCCTGGAAATGCCAGGAGCTGGACTTCCTGGCTGACCCTGATAACATGTTCCTGGAAGAGACGCCCGTGGAAGACATCTTCATGGATCTCTCTACCCCAGATCCCAGTGAGGAATGGGGCTCAGGGGATCCTGAGGCAGAGGGCCCAGGAGGGGCCCCATCGCCTTGCAACAACCTGTCCCCAGAAGACCACAGCTTCCTGGAGGACCTGGCCACATATGAAACCGCCTTTGAGACAGGTGTCTCAGCATTCCCCTATGATGGGTTTACTGATGAGTTGCATCAACTCCAGAGCCAAGTTCAAGACAGCTTCCATGAAGGTGAGTCAGCCAAAAGGTCCAAGAACTCAAGTTGATTGTGTTCTCTCTATCTATCTCTCTGCAGATGGAAGTGGAGGGGAACCAACGTTTTGAATAAGTCTGTGACTTAACGTCGTCAAGTATGGCATATTGTCATCAAGACGTGGAGCCGCTCTCCACCCCCCCGGGACTGTTGGGGGGATTCTGAGGGCCAGAGGGGGATATATATGATTCCCCAGGCCCTGCAGGATTTTGGGGGGGGGGAGGTGGGAGGGCAAGGGAGGGGAGCTTCTTTTTAAAATCAAGAGACTTCGAGCGATCCCAGTTTCCATTTCAATCTGTATTCACTCGTAGTGAGTTTCCTTGAATGGGATTTCAAGCGGAGAATGGGGGAGTCTCACTTCCCCGCCGCCTTGCCCCATTGGCCTGGGCCAGTTCTCCACTCCTAGGGGCCAAGCCACCCCTAGCCTTGGTGGGGGAAAGGCAGGGCCCACCCGGGCCAGCCCGTGCCCTGAGGGGCTCTTGACACCCACGTAGAATTCTCTACACACCAGTAACGGGATTTCAATTCCGATGGACTCTGCCGCCCTGGCGGCCCTTCCTGTGACTTTTGCGCCCCGCGCCTGGGGTGGGGGGTGCGAAGAGACGCTACGTTCCTTTCCGATGGAGGAAGGCAGACCTGCCGTCACACGTGTGCTTGCACGAGTGCGTGTACCTGGTGCGGGACTCACCCGGCCGCCAGACTGCCTGGGCCTGCCCAGATGGCCACCTCGTGGTGCTGCGGTGACTTTGTAGCCAACTTTATAATAAAGTCCAGTTTGCCTTTTTGGTACCTCTGGTGTCATGCGCTGCTGTGTAAAAGGA